GACGGGGTTTCACCATATTGGTCAGGCCGGTCTTGAACTCCTGACCTCAGGTGATCCGCCCGCCTCCGCCTTCGAAGTGCTGGGAATACAGGCATGAGCCACTGCGTCTGGCCTCTTTTTTTGTTCCCGTTATCACACTGATAACATTGAATTGCAATCTTTTACTTACACATCTTCCTTACTAAACAGAGCTTATAAAGATCAGAGATCCTCTATTTTCCCCCTTAATCTCTTTAATGTATATAAACAATGGAATGAATAAATCAATGAATGAATGTCTGAGGAAACTTAACTACACCAAAGTGTATTGGCAGACTACCAGACTTTTTAAACAGCTTTATGAAGATATAATTCACAAACCATACAGTTCATAGGGTGGTGCAACCGCCAACACGATCTAATTTTAAACTATGTTTATGCTGCTACGAGAAAGCCTATACCCATAAGCAGTCATTTTCTATTCCCCACCCCCAAACCCACTCCTTAGCCCTAGGCAACCACTAATCTACTTTCTCAGACCGATAACTTTAGCATAGGTATAAATCGATCACAGAGCCTCAAAATCCACCCGATGTCTGGGCCATGATGTGAAATTTGGTAGGTAATCGTCCCACGTTATCAACTTGTAAAGTAGAAATGGAAGTGGGGGGGAAAACTCAGCCGCCAGTGGCGTTTGTGAAAAGCACCTGGTAACAGGCTGTGCTGGAGGGGAGTTCAGCCCCTAGAAAAGATCACGGATTAGGAATTACATAAGCATAGGTCTCGGGCCCTTTTATTTTGGACGCGATCCTTTCACGGGATCGCCTCCGGATGGGAGCCGGATGGGATCCCGGACGGGATCGTCTCGCTGGGAGCCATGCGGGAAACCGCAAGAGTCAGAAACAGGCGTTGAAGGCAGGCAGCATTTTCCAAAACAGCTGTGTCTCGGGAGCTGCCGGGCTGTAGCGTCTCCCCGAGTCGCGCGCGCATGACGTGGCGGGCGCGCGATGACGCGACGCGTGGCGCGGTGCACGCTGGGATATTTAAGTCTCCTCCGCGGCGCGGAGCCGCGATGTCTCCGGCGGCTGCGGCGGCTGGAGCAGGCGAGCGGCGGCGGCCGATAGCGAGTGTCAGGGCCGGCCGGGGCGGCGCTTCTCGGCCTGTCGCTGGTCGGCCTCCTACTGTACCTCGTGCCTGCTGCGGCTGCGCTGGCCTGGCTGGCCGTGGGGACTACCGCGGCCTGGTGGGGACTGAGCCGCGAGCCCCGAGGTTCGCGCCCCTTGTCCTCCTTCGTTCAGAAGGCGCGACATCGGCGAACACTGTTCGCTTCGCCTCCGGCCAAGTCGACAGCCAACGGAAACCTCCTAGAGCCGCGGACCCTGCTCGAAGGACCTGACCCTGCCGAACTGCTCCTCATGGGCAGTTACCTGGGCAAGCCCGGGCCGCCGCAGCCCGCCCCCGCTCCGGAGGGCCAGGACCTGCGGAATAGGCCTGGCCGCCGCCCGCCCGCCCGGCGCCGCGCTCCACACCGCCCTCCCCGCCGACCCATCGCGTTCACCACTTTTACCCCTCTCTCCCCACTCCTCTTCTCCGACCCTCCGGGAGGCCTTCCCCACGGTGAGATGCGCTGATTTTCCCAGATCATCCTTTGTTTCCATGATTTGTCTCGCATTCTCTGCAGGGATCGTGGGACTTTACCAGATCGGTTTGTAATAACACCTCGAAGACGCTATCCGATCCATCAGGCCCAGTATTCCTGTCCGGGGGTACTTCCCACAGTGTGCTGGAATGGTTATCACAAGAAGGCTGTGCTGTCCCCTCGCAACTCCAGGATGGTGTGTAGCCCAGTGACTCTGAGGATCGCCCCTCCTGACAGAAGATTTTCGCGTTCTGCGATGTGAGTATTATCGTTGGAAGAATACTCTCCCTTCTTACTGCTAGAATCCTGTCTTTCATTATAGACCAGAGCAGATAATCAGCTCAACACTGTCCTCACCATCAAGTAATGCCCCAGACCCATGTGCAAAGGAGACTGTACTGAGTGCCCTCAAAGAGAAGAAGAAGAAAAGGACAGTGGAGGAAGAAGACCAAATATTCCTTGATGGCCAGGAAAATAAAAGAAGGTAACAGGCTCAGGAGAGTACTAAGCCAGTTTCTGGCTTTAACACCGTTCTGTTTTCTTCCAAGCTGTCTTGTCGACGGTCTCACTGATGCCTCTTCTGCATTCAAAGTTCCTCGACCCGGGCCAGATACACTCCAGTTCACAGTGGATGTCTTCCACTTTGCTAATGACTCCAGAAACATGGTAAGAGCTTTAACAGCCTGAAAGAAGGCTGACTCGGCCTGGAAATAGCTGTTATTCCTTGCAGATATACATCACCTGCCACCTGAAGGTCACCCTAGCTGAGCAGGACCCAGATGAACTCAACAAGGCCTGTTCCTTCAGCAAGCCTTCCAACAGGTGAGGACAGGTGCTCCGTGACTGGAGTAGAACAAAAATCTAAGCTGCTTCTCTTTCATCTCAGCTGGTTCCCAGTGGAAGGCCTGGCTGACATCTGTCAATGCTGTAACAAAGGTGACTGTGGCACTCCAAGCCATTCCAGGAGGCAGCCTCGTGTCGTGAGCCAGTGGTCCACGTCTGCTTCCCTGTAACCGCAGGCATGGTATGTCATAGAATGGCCAAGAGGCTGTTCATATGACCCTTGGTTGTGTGTTCTCCTTTCACAGTGACAGAAGAAGCAGATGTCACCGTGGGGCCACTGATCTTCCTGGACAGGAGGGGTGACCATGAAGTAGAGCAGTGGGCTTTGCCTTCTGACACCTCAGTGGTGCTGCTGGGCGTAGGCCTGGCTGTGGTGGTGTCCCTGACTCTGACTGCTGTTATCCTGGTTCTCACCAGGAGGTGTCGCACTGCCTCCCACCCTGTGTCTGCTTCCGAATAAAAGAAGAAAGCAATATCTGGTCGTGGTGTGGTGGTCAGATGGAAGGT